AGGAGAGCGTCGTTAATTTATTTCTTATTGCTCCTAATTAATATTTATATGTATTTATGTACGTCCTCCTAGGTGATGGAGATGTGTACGTAATATTTATTTTAACTTATGCAAGGGTGTGAGATGTTCCCCCTGCTGTAAATGCAGGTCTCTTGGTATTTATTGAGCTTTGTGGGACTGGTGGAAGCAGGACACCTGGAACTGCGGCAAAGTAGGAGAAGAAATGGGGAGGACTCGGGTGGGGGAGGACGTCCCGGCTGGGATGAAGTCTGGTGGTGGGTCGTAAGTTTAGGAGGTGACTGCATCCTCCAGCATCTCAACTCCGTCTGTCTACTGTGTGAGACTTCGGCGGACCATTAGGAATGAGATCCGTGAGATCCTTCCATCTTCTTGAAGTCGCCTTTAGGGTGGCTGCGAGGTAGAGGGTTGGGGGTTGGTGGGCTGTCACGGAGCGACTGTCGAGATCGCCTAGTATGTTCTGTGAACACAAATAAAATTGATTTACTGTCTGCAGTCTTGAGTGTATCTTTGCAAGCGCCGACTCCCCACTCCTCCCGGCCTTCAGATGGCAAGGACCGGCGGGAGGCGCCGTGGCCGAGTCCCCAGCCCGCGCACCTCCCTGGGCCCAGGAGCCCCTTTTCCTGGAGTCACAGAACCCAGCATCCGGTTGCCGGATGTAGTCTTTCATTGCCCAGTCTGCGGTTTTCCCAGGTAGTTGCCCCGCGGCGAATCCGAGATGTGGCAATCACCCTTACGCCAGGGTGCCAGGCGGAGGTCAAGTCCCTCACCCGGGGGCGGAGCGTGGCGCGGCGTGGGCGGGATTCCCGGCTCAAGAAGGGCGGTGACTGGGGCGGCAGGGATGTGGCCCTCCCCGGGCTAACCAGGCAGCCCGGCTGGGCCCGAGAGCCAGCGGGCGGGCGGGCTGCGGACTCTAGCGGGGCCTGCCGGGAAAGGGGCGGGCCGAGCGCACTGGGCCGAGGCGGGGCGAAGTGGGGGTGCTTAGTCCGTTGCGGGGGGCGGGGTCGCGTCTGCCGCAGCAACGGGGTGCGGCAGGGTGGGGAACGCGGGAGCGGGGCCAGCTCCCAGGAAAGCTGGTCTGCGAGCGGCCCCTGCCCGGCTCCCAGGTCCCTGCGCGACCCCGCCCTTCCCGAGACCCCAGCCGGGCTGCCGCCCGCGTCCCGGAAGGTGAGTGGGGGAGGGGAGATGGAGCCTGGGGCATCCGCAAAGGCTTTCCCTCCCTCTCCTCCAGCTCCAGCCTGAACCATGTTTTTCACTTGTGGCCCAAATGAGGCCATGGTGGTCTCCGGTAAGTACTGTTGTTCCCTTCCCAGCCAGTGAGCCACCGTTCCTCACTGCCCCACACCTTGCAGGGTTCTGCCGAAGCCCCCCAGTCATGGTGGCTGGAGGGCGTGTCTTTGTCCTGCCCTGCATCCAACAGATCCAGAGGTAGGCAAGAAGGGAACCAGGGAAGGGGGACCTTCTTACTGTCTGTCCCTTCTTTTTCCCCTAGGATCTCTCTCAACACACTGACCCTCAATGTCAAGAGTGAAAAGGTTTACACTCGCCATGGGGTCCCCATCTCAGTCACTGGCATTGCCCAGGTGAAGCTTTCAGAGCCTTTTCCCCACAGTCCCCACACCTTTCCTACCCCTACTCTGGCTACAGGTAAAAATCCAGGGGCAGAACAAGGAGATGTTGGCGGCCGCCTGTCAGATGTTCCTGGGGAAGACGGAGGCTGAGATTGCCCACATTGCCCTGGAGACGTTAGAGGGCCACCAGAGGGCCATCATGGCCCACATGACTGTGGAGGTTGGCCTAGGGGCAGGGAACCATCTGGAAGGCATCCCTTCTCCCCACCATCCTGTTATCACAGGAGATCTATAAGGACAGGCAGAAATTCTCAGAACAGGTTTTCAAAGTGGCCTCCTCAGACCTGGTCAACATGGGCATCAGTGTGGTTAGCTACACTCTGAAGGACATTCACGATGACCAGGTAAAACTAGGCAATTGATCCTTCCCCACTTCCCAAAGGACTAATTTCTACATCTCTCCCACAGGACTATTTGCACTCTTTGGGGAAGGCTCGAACAGCTCAAGTCCAAAAAGATGCACGGATTGGAGAAGCAGAGGCCAAGAGAGATGCTGGGATCCGGGTGAGAGAGATGGGGGTTGCTTAGTGGGAAAGTGACATTTCCTACCTGATCTCTGCTTGGACAGGAAGCTAAAGCCAAGCAGGAAAAGGTGTCTGCTCAGTACCTGAGTGAGATCGAGATGGCCNNNNNNNNNNNNNNNNNNNNNNNNNNNNNTCAGAGCGTGAACCTGACTTCACCCTCCTACCCAGGTGGCCAAGACTAAGCAGCAGATTGAGGAGCAGCGGGTGCAGGTGCAGGTGGTGGAGCGGGCCCAGCAGGTGGCAGTGCAGGAGCAGGAGATCGCCCGGCGGGAGAAGGAGCTGGAGGCCCGGGTGCGGAAGCCAGCGGAAGCGGAGCGCTACAAGCTGGAGCGCCTAGCCGAGGCAGAGAAGTAAATGTCCCCTCCCTGACCCTGCCTAGCTCGGCTCCACCCTCCACTTCCCTTCTGTCCACAGGTCCCAACTAATTATGCAGGCGGAGGCAGAAGCCGCGTCTGTGCGGGTGAGTTAAGAGGCAGTTCCATGCTGGCTTGTCCGTCAATCTCACAAGCATCCTTAACCCTCAGATGCGTGGGGAAGCTGAGGCCTTTGCCATAGGGGCCCGAGCCCGAGCCGAGGCTGAGCAGATGGCCAAGAAGGCAGAAGCCTTCCAGCTGTACCAAGAGGCTGCTCAGCTGGACATGCTGCTAGAGAAGCTGCCCCAGGTCTGGAGGTCATGTGGGCACCAAGAAAGGAGTGGGCACTGAGTGGGTGTCTCTCTCCTGCCAGGTGGCAGAGGAGATCAGTGGTCCCTTGACTTCAGCCAATAAGATCACACTGGTGTCCAGCGGCAGTGGGACCATGGGGGCAGCCAAAGTGACTGGGGAAGTACTGGACATTCTAACTCGCCTGCCAGAGAGTGTGGAAAGACTCACAGGCGTGAGCATCTCCCAGGTGAGGTCTCAGGTTGGAGCTGAGGAGAATTGCCAAGTGTCATCTACTGTTGTCTTTTTGCCAGGTGAATCACAAGCCTTTGAGAACAGCCTGAGCCTTCAGCCCTCACAGATGCCCAGCCTCATAGCTGAAGTTGCCTGAATGATCCTCCTGTTGCATGTAACCCACTGGCCTCCCTGAGCATGTCCATTGACAGTGAGGTCCCACCCCTCATCTCTCCTTGCCAAATAGTTTGTGCCTTGTCTTGAAGGGGGTTGCTCCCCTTGCCAACCTCACACTGCTATGATTGCCAACTCCAGCGGTCCCATGTCAGCCTTCTGATGATCCCACTCCACCCCACCTCAACTTATTTAACTTCCTAATTAAATCAGACTGTTTGAGCCTGTTGTCTAGAATATTTTCCTGACCAAGACTGAGGGATGGGCTGGAGGTTTTCAACTTTGCTACCCAAATAAATTGCTGTAAGTAAGTACTAATAAAACAGAAGCAACTGGAAATTAATGCTTGGCCCGGCACAGTGGCTCATGCCTGTA